GGTCACAAATAACAATGCCCCTGGAAAAACTAAAAATCATCTTATTTAGTATTGAACATTTCACAGTCATCTGATTTTCTCTTCTGTTTAATACCACCTGTGTCCTTGCACACACGCAAAATGGATTTTGAACACTAACCATCCAGTTTCCCTAACAAGAGGCCTTCACTACAGACTCCAGATGACGGCTTCAGAGCCAGCCTCCTTTATAAGCAGGCGAGATGCTCTTTGAAAGAATCCCCCGTCCCTTGGAATGGATTCCCACGTCCCCCTCCAAGGCAGCCCATTCCAGCCAGTGTGGCAGCTTCAGCCTGGCCTCTCGGAGTCCCATTTGCAACACTTTTCTGACTTTGGTGGCCTCGAGTGGGAAGAACTGCAACTTTCTGGCCACAGAAACACAGGCTGAGCTGCTTAGAGAAGGCAGGGAGGGGCTTTCGGTCATACTGCGCGAGTCTTCGAGCTCTGAGCGGCTCGAAGTCCTCCCCGAGGCACGGGTGCGACGGGGATGTCGTAGGCGTCCGCACCCGCTCTCGCTCATCGCGCCCACTCCCGGCCCTTCCTCCCACCCACTAGGCCGGGCGCCTGCGGCCTCCACGCCAGCCCCGGGCCGGGGGCCTCCCGCGCAGGCGCGTCGTGCGCGGGGACCGCCCGGCCTGGCGGGGAGGTCGCCGGCCGCGACAGGCACCTCTCTGCCCTCCCAAGGCCAGCAGGCCCGCGGCCGTCCTGCTACACACTCGGGCCCGGCCCGACGACCCCGGAGCCGTCCGACTGCGGCTGGAAGGGAGCCCGCCCGCGTCTGCGGAACGCGCGAATGTTGGCGCCCACCGTCTCCCGGACGCAGCGCCGCGCGAGCACTCCGCCCCCTGCGCCGCGGGTTCCACAGCGAGTCCGCGCGGGCGGTGCCGGGGCGGCGGAGGACGGCTTCAGGCCCAAAGGGGATTGGGCGGCGGCTCTAGGTGGCGGGTCTTGGTTTGCGGAAGGGGCTGGAGTCGCTGCTTCTCGGTGACCGGCGCGTGGCCCGGCCAATCCTGCCGCCGCCACCCACCCGCAACCGCGTCCGTTGACGGTCGGGTCCTTGGTCGCCGGGTCCTTGCGGGCACCACAGAGCGGGGTGGCGTCCGCTCCCTCGAGTCCTCGGTGCCAGGGAATTCACCGCTCACCACCCCCTGCCCCGCCTTGGGTCCTGCTCGGGGACCAAACCACTGGAAGGCAGTGGCGGGAAACGGGCGCCTGTGCCGGAGGTCCTGATGAGGGGGGTCCAAGGCTTGGGGACTTGTGCGGGAAATGTGGGTTTAAGTGCCTTCAAGGTGTTTTTAGTCTCAGTGTGTAATGTTTGTTTTTAAATCGCAGATAATCCTGATGTAAACCATTGACATAGCCAGAAAATCACCAGGCTGTGATTTTCCAAACTCAGCTTCATAACCTATTCTGTGTGAGCTGTGATTTTTCTATGATTCTGTTTTCGTCAATGGCTTCAACTGCACTTTCCCTTTCAGAGTTGAGGGAACATGAGCCATTTGCAGAGCTTATTGTTAGACACCCTCTTGGGAACCAAGCATGTGGACAGTGCAGCCCTCATCAAAATCCAGGAGCGGAGCTTGTGTGTAGCATCACCAGGTTTCAATGTAAGAAAAAACAAGTTTGGACCTAAGACTTGTGACTCCTGCTCTAACCATGTAACCTCTCCAGGTAACGCCCAGTGATGTCCGAACACTGGTGAATGGATTTGCCAAGAACCCTTTGCAAGCCCGAAGAGAAGGACTGTATTTCAAGGGAAAAGATTACAGATGTGTCCGGGCAGATGAATATTCTCTTTATGCCAAAAATGTGAGTGCTCAAGATTTGAAGAGAGCTGAGTAGAGCAGAATATTCTCTTATATTCTTTATACAGGAGAACACTGGTGTGGTTGTCGTGAAGACCCATCTGTATCTTCTGGTAGCAACTTACACTGAGGGCATGTATCCTAGCATCTGTGTGGAAGCCACAGAGAGCCTGGGTAAGTTGGCCTCCTAGTTCCTGTCTTCATTCATAAATAATAACCATGCTGTGTTTGCTTTCAGGAGACTACCTAAGAAAAAAAGGAAGTTAAGTCATCAGAGGCCCATGAAAGACAATTTTATTATTTTAGAAGAAAATTGAAGAGCCTAAAGAAAAAATATTTTATGGTTGAAAAAACACTAGACAGAAGGCACTAAAAAAGAAGAATGAATTAAGGGAGCAATTTTTATTACTTCCAGAGATCCTCTTCTTTCACTGGAATTACTTGATCAACTGTTTTTTAATAAGTGTTGGTCATCGGCATGGAATGAGAGAGCACTGATCATTTCACAGAGCATATCTATTGGGAGGCTCCTTTCTGTGAGGCTCTTGTACTCCTACACACCTTGCTAAGTATGCCAAGAATGCAAGGCTCTCACCACTCTTTATCCAAGACATTTCTCAGGGTTAGGTTGCAGCAAGCAACCTTGAAAAATGAAGGGATGTCTCCCATCAGGACAGAGAGCAAGCTTGCTTACTGTTTGCTATAAAAGCAGTGGAGTCCCTGAGCTCAGTGTTACCCCTCCTGTAATACAACTCCCTGCATGTGTGACATCTGTCTGGCTCACATCACCCCGGTGAGACTTGGGAGAAGGGATTGCAAAGGCCATTCAACAATGGACCACTAGTCAAGGTATTCAATGGACATTTCACACTCCCATTTGCAGGTATCTGGTATCATTTTGAACATTGGAAAGGCCTTCTCAAAAATCAACTCAAAAAGATTTCTGACTCTAACCCTAACTCTCACTGCACACCTTAGTAAGGCAGTATGGTCACTAAATGCACCCTTCCCCAGAAAGAGTTCATCTCCTCTTGGTCTCCTAGGTGATAATCTGGACCATAAGGGTGGAGAGC